AGTCTTCATGTCATCAGATACACGTTTCAGGGCATGTGTGATGCTCTCCCCCTGATTAATCTGCGCAAACAGTGCTGAGAGGGAAGCGGACTCATCTGAGCCTGAACTGACAGAGACTAGTGGAGGAGGGGGGCCTGGTGGTGGGGGAGGAGTAGCTGATCCAGCAGAGGGTCCAGATGGCAGTCCACTCAGTTCTTTTGTCACAGGCCCCGTTTTGCTCCAGGCAGTCCGGTGGTATGGAACTCCTTAATGTAAGCCTGCAGCTCTGTGCATATACTTAAATAAGCTTTGACTCAGTCTACATGCTTCTTATCCACATCTTTGTACTCTTTAAGGACTCAGTTTGTATAAAACACAGCAGCATGATTCATTTCTTTCACATAAGGGCCAGGATTGGGAGCCATAGCCACCCAGCCTAGGGCCTGGATACTTTCACTGACAGCTGACAGCTGATTAAACAACTTGCTGCCTCGGTTCTTCTCCCAAAAGGTTATCACTTCTTTGATCTGCTCTGAGATAGGTGCCAACAGATCGGAAAGCTTATTACCTGCCGGCTATTGACACTGAGAAGCTGTAACCAAGAGAGCTCACTCCAACTTCAAAACTGTGTGTACCATCTCCACATCTTTCTGCACGTCTTCCCCAATCTCTTTACTGATCTTCAAGTACTCTGCCACAGGGCAGGCAAGCAGCGAGTCAAATGCCTGCGCATATGGAGCTGCTCCTGCTTTTGAAGGACTATCTCCATATCCACGGTGCATGTCAGAGGTATGGGATACTGCCTCCAGGCGGCCCACTGCCCTGTCCAATTTTTTACCAGATTTTGCATGTCAGTCATAATGTATCACCTCCCGACTGCGATCAGCCGCTCTCCACTTCCCGCACCTTCACTTTTCAAAGATTCCCAGGTGATGCCAACCTGCTCTGCGGATGGAGCCCCTAAGACCCCAAGCGGCCCAGACTACGTTTCCCAGAGGCCTCCGCGGCCTCAGCCACTTCCGCTTCCGGTCCAGCCTGTCTCCGCGTGGTGCGAGCGCTGCACCAGCCCCTGGCTGGTGGTTACTGTCCGAACGGCGTGGTGTGGTCGCTGACTCTCTGGGCGTGCAGCTCCGCAGCCCTGCCGGCTCGGTTCGGTTCGTGAGCGGCCGGGGTCAGGCTGGGTCCCTGAAGCCTCGAGCCCCTGGACTTCCTCAATTTCCTCTCTTCTTTCCCAGATTGACTTACGCAGGATTCTCAGCCCTTGCCTGGGAGAACAGTTCAGGAGACAGATGGCCCCAAGAGCCCAGATCCAGGCAAGTTTGATTTTTCCATTTCTTGAGAAACCCCGGATGAGCAGAATTGGGTTTGGTTTTGCAGGGACCGCTGACATTTGGGGATGTGGCTGTGGCCTTTACCCGGATTGAGTGGAGACACCTGGATGCTGCTCAGCGGGCCCTGTACAGGGATGTGATGCTGGAGAACTATGGGAATCTGGTGTCTGTGGGTGAGGATGGCTTTCTCCTTGACTCAGGATTGCTTCCTCTAAGATCCTTTTTCTTTATGAACAGGGCTTCTCTCTTCCAAACCAAAACTAATTACTCAGTTGGAGCAAGGGGCAGAGCCCTGGACTGAGGTGCGAGAGGCTCCATCAGGCACACATGCAGGTGAGTGGGTGGGGAACATCCCAGCAGAAGCTAGAACATTTGAATTTTTAAAATTTTCTTTCAGTCGAGGATTACTGGTTTGAAACAAAGATGTCAGCCCTAAAGCAAAGCACTTCTGAAGCATCTGTTCTGGGAGAGCGAACGAAAAGTGTCATGATGGAAAAAGGCCTGGACTGGGAGGGCAGAAGCTCCACAGAGAAGAACTATAAGTGCAAGGAATGTGGGAAAGTCTTCAAATACAATTCGTCCTTTATTAGCCACCAGAGAAATCACACCAGTGAGAAACCACATAAATGTAAAGAATGTGGGATCGCCTTTATGAACAGTTCATCCCTTTTAAATCACCATAAGGTTCATGCAGGCAAACAGCCTTATAGATGTATTGAATGTGGGAAGTTCCTGAAGAAGCACTCAACGTTTATCAACCATCAGAGAATTCATTCTAGGGAGAAACCCCACAAATGCATTGAATGTGGAAAAACTTTCAGAAAGAACTCAATCCTTTTAAGTCATCAGAGAATTCATACTGGCCAGAAACCCTACAAATGTAATGACTGTGGGAAAGCCTTCGCTCAGAATGCAGCTCTTACTCGTCATGAAAGAATACATAGTGGAGAGAAGCCTTTTAAATGTAACAAGTGTGGGAGAGCTTTCAGGGATAATTCAACTGTGTTGGAACATCAGAAAATCCATACTGGTGAGAAGCCATATCAGTGTAATGAATGTGGAAAAGCCTTTAGGAAGAGCTCAACTCTTATTAGTCACCAAAGAATGCATACTGGGGAGAAACCCTATCACTGCAGTAAATGTGGAAAATCTTTCAGGTATAGCTCATCCTTTGCTGGTCATCAGAAAACTCACAGTGGAAATAAACCGTATCAGTGTCGTGACTGTGGGAAGGCCTTTACAAAGAGCTCAACCCTTACTGGACATCAGAGAATTCATACTGGAGAAAAACCCTATCACTGTAAGAAATGTGGGAAAGCCTTTCGGCACAGCTCAGGCCTTGTTGAACATCAGAGACTCCATACTGGGGAAAAACCTTATAAATGTAATGAATGTGGGAAAGCTTTTCCCCGAAGTTCAGCCCTTAAGCAACATAAGAAAATTCATAATAAAGAAAGAGCCATGAAATGTAGTTAGTGTGGCAAATTGTGCAGAGTAGTTTATTCCTTCTGACCATCATAGAGGAGACATTAAATAAATTATGCATTTAACAGAAATACTCTGTACTTCTGAGAGAACACATCACTTGTGAGGATATTCATTGTGAGGTTCTACTAGTGAAATATTTGAAGAAACTAAATGTATGTCAGTATGGAAGTAGTTATAGCATACTGTGTGCTAATTGAAAAGAATGAGGTGGAGCTGTAAATACTGTACAAAGCCAGGCATGGTGGCATATGCCTGTAGTCCCAGTTACTTGGGAGGCTGAGACAGGATTGCTTAAGCCCAGGAGTTTGAGTCTGTAATGCACTATGATTGTGCATGTGAATAGCCACTGCACTCCAGCCTGGGCAACATAGCAAGACTCCATCTCTAAGTAAAAAAATACAACAGTAGAAATATACCCATGATAATATACCCAATATACCCTTGTTAAAGAAGCAAGTTTCAGGAAATCTATATTATATGCATTCAAAAAGACCTGGACAAATAAAGACCAATCTTAACAGCAGTTATCTCTCTCTCTCTCTCTTTTTTTTTTTT